ATTTTGGCTTGGTTACTAAGTTGCAGTTATGTGCACTATAAGAGTGTATTCTCCAGACTATACATGGACAGAAGTGGTCCCTTTGCAGTGTGACCATCTGTCCTTATTTGTTCCTGTATAATTAATAATAATCCATGTGTAACTATTATATTTATTACTTATTATCAAGCATTCATATGATCCTTTTTGTCTCTCAAAGAATCACAGTTTCGACTAAAAGTTATATGATTCCTCTAATTTGCACGGAACTGAAAACTTGGTCTCAGCAGCCAGTACGCGTGATGAATTTCCTAGACTTATGTAGTCTTTAGCACCCTTTAGCAGTGTCTCCAGAGTCCCTCTCTCACCTGCCACTCTTGCTGCAGTGCAAGAGGGTTCTCTGGAAGGGACTGAAACCTAGAATAAGGATAGGTGAGTTGCCCAGTGAAGAGAGACCAGGAAAATCTTGAAACCTTGAATGAGGAGCTATGGAAAAAAGAAAAGCCTGAAGGCAGTGCGATGGGCAGAAGTTGGTGAAAATTGGCACATAGCATGTGCTAAATAAATATTTAAATTTGGTACCCTGAAATAGAAGTTGATCACATGGATGTAAAAAAAAAAAAAGGGAATGATGACAGAGGACTTGGAGCTGAAAAGTTTAATCCTAGTTGGGTTGGATTCAATGAGGGTAAGGAATTTAGCTGTGAAGAAGGAAAGCTCCAAGATGACCCTATACTGCAGAGTCTGGTTTATTGGGAGGAGGAGCATTAGGTTTGCACAAAAGCTGCAAACATAATAATATCAGATTCTTTCTTGAGGTAACATTTGGCCATAGTACAGGAAAATGACAGCCGAAGGCTTTGGGCCACTGAAGGCAGAAGGGTGCAGAAGGGTACAAAAGGGAACTAATAGTAGCTTCAAGAATGGGAAGATGCCTCTTTCACTGTTTTGTATCTTGGTTCTTGATTTAAATGAAATATGTCTATTTGGCTTATTTTATTTCCTTATTTCACTCACTGGGGTTTTCTTTGTTGTTGCTGTTTTTAGGAGCTGGTGGGGAGTAACCCTCCGCAGAGGAATTGGAAAGGAATAGCAATTGCACTGCTTGTCATTCTGGTCATCTGCTCCTTGATCGTCACCTCGGTCATACTTCTGACACCAGGTACTGTATTCATTCTTGGAAAAGCAAGTCGCAGCTTAACTCTTTGCTTTTTATTTTTTTCTAGCGGAAGATAATAGTCTGTCTCAAAAGAAGAAGGTCACTGTAGAAGATCTCTTCAGTGAAGACTTCAAAATTCATGACCCCGAGGCTAAGTGGATAAGTGGTGAGTCCAGGTCCTTCGTGCACAAGACATCGCATGTGGTTTTTTTCTACTTCCTCTCTTACAGATACAGAATTCATCTACAGAGAACAGAAAGGAACAGTGAGACTGTGGAATGTTGAAACAAATACTTCTACTGTCTTAATAGAAGGCAAAAAAATTGTAAGTACTCTCTTTAATGACCGGGATAATTTCTTTAAAATTCTTTGTCTATTTTTTCTTTTAGGAATCATTAAGAGCCATCAGATATGAAATATCTCCAGATAGAGAGTATGCACTTTTTTCATACAATGTGGAACCCGTGAGTATTATCCTTTACTGCCTACAAAATAAATTTATCAAAGCTTCGCTATTAATCCCTGCAGGGTCAGTGAACGCATGTCAGCTCTGCACTCAGTCCTGCTGCACTTCGGTGGACTCTCACCAGAGGTCAAAGGCTATCAGCTCACTCCTTTTGTCTGACCAATGCCTTGGGTGGCTGCTCTCATCCTGACTTGAGCTAAATTGGGTGATCTGCCTGGAGACTTAGAACCTTATTCCTCCCCCCAACCATTCCCACTGCCTTTGCCTTGATCTGGACTCTTCTCTCCTCTTGCCAGGACCAATGCTGCCGCTTTCCACCTGTCCTTCCCTCCTGTGCATCCCACACAGCCTGCAGCTAAGCATGGTTCTGAGCAAGACACAGCTTCATGCAAAATATTGTACCTCTGCTTGAAGACCCAATGTGAACATTGCCCATTGATTTTTGTTTCTCGATCCCCAACTTCCCATGCCCCAAAATAGCATCCTGGGACCATAGAAATGGAATTGAGCTTTCTAAAATGATTCTGCCCATCTCCCACTTTACAGATGAAGAAAGTGAAGTCCAGGAAGTTGACATTGCCTCATTCAAAATCATGTGACTCATTAGCAGTAAGTCAAGCCTGTAGCCCAGCTTGTCACCAGGGCTGTTTTCTTCATTACATCACCATGTCTCTTCCTCTTCACTGCCTGCGTGACTATGTCTCGGCAGTCAATGGATACAGCACAGCATTGCCAGCTTGCCATGTACAAGGGGGACCTGTTTCAGATATTCCATGGAGACCCTGGCTGGAGGATTGCAGGAGAGTCCCAGGAGGCAGGACTGCCAATGGCACCAGGCTTCGCAGCCATGCACCTGCAGCCCTCAGGCAGCACTGTCCATTGTCATACGAGTGTGGCAGGTGTGAGGCATCGCATCTGCTCACCCCGGGGATAATGCACAGCAGCTACAGGCAGATTTCGGGCCAGAGAGCAACCGAGTGAGCCTTGCAGCCTCTGCTGCCAGCACAGGCTTGTTCCTTCAACACTGGTGGAGAGAGACACGCTGTCATCAGGCCCAAGAAATACTGCCTTCCCCATCCTATCCCTGGTCACTGGGTGCCCGCAGAGTGTCCCAGAGGAGGGAGGGAGGGACCCTCCACTGGTTCAAATGGCCTGTTCTCAGAGATGCAGCAATGGACCCTCGTGAATACTGAACTGATAATCATGGGAAGGAGACTGGCTCTCCTGGATTCCCTCATGATTCCTCTGAGTGACAATGTGATGTTGGCCGACTGTGTCTTCTTCAGAATATCATATACACTTGAGGTCTCCAGGAGCCTCCAATTACATTATTTTCCTGGCTCATACAGTGACAAGTAATTCTTATCCTGGATTCCTCGTTACTGAGACTTTTCTTGCCTTTTTTGTTAGCTTATGATTTATTCTAGGACTTCCTCCAACAGGTTATACTTAACTGTCTACCTCAGTCTCTGGAAGTTTTAAAAATGTTCAGCTAAATAAAAGAAGTAGATTCTCCCTGGAAACCAAATACCTATGGGCCTCACTGAATTAATAATTTAT